TTTAGAGAAAGAATCAGTGAAGACTGACGTAGAAGTAAATTCCAAAGTTCACTCGTCGACCAAACTACCCTTCTAAACGCTCCACCTACTGATAGTAGTACCATAACCTGGGTAGCTACCTTGAGAATTAGAAGGGCCTTTAGAGGTCCAACTCCTTTAAGAAAGAAAGAAAGACCAGGCACGGGAAAGGCCTCCGCAGACATGAGTCTAGCACCTGGGACTCATGAAGTTCTGAAAAGAGGGGTGTCCTGAAGGTCCAAGGCGCCTTTGTTGGGGGTCCCGGAATCCGCGGTGTGCCAGGTCGGAAAAGGCGTCCGCTTTCCTGGAGAGGAGGCTAAGGTGCCGGGCGCTTCGGTGAGGTGGCGGATGTTGGGGGGCGGGGGAGGGCAGAAGGCACCATTCCTTCGGGGCATGGGGCCCCAGGTATCCGTGGGCAGGGTCCAAAGCCACCGATCCCTACTGTCCTCAACTGCGGGGTTGCCTCCGCCGCCTTTGCTCCCAGACGCCACTCCGAGGCACAAGGACCCCAAGTCGCTCGGAACTGCCGGCCGCTAGATGACACCGGCTGCGCCGATGCAGAGCCTCGGGAGTCTCAGGGCACTACTTGTCCCAGCGGAGGGATCCTGCGTGCGTCGAAGCGACCGTGACCGCGCAGGGACTTGACGCCGCTGACGCCGGGCCGGCGGCGCAGCGACGCCGCAGGAGGCGGTGGCGGCGAGGGCGGGCGGGGGATGCGGGTCGGGAAGTAGTTCCGGGTGCGCGGCCCCGGATGTTGGCTGCTCTTGCTGCCGCCGCCGCTCTCGGGGCTGCTCGGGGCCTCGACCGCTCGCAGTAGGCACCGTTGGGACCTTTCCCGGGGGGGCGGAGACGCACGGAGCGGCCGGGGGCTCGGCCGGGCCGTCCCGGCCTGCGCAGCCTGAGGTAAGTGCCCCCCGCCAGGGCGGCCGGGCCTGGGCGGCGGGCGAGGAGGCGGGGCTGTGGCATCTCCCGGGACGGAGGCAGGGGCTGTCCTCCGCGAGACGCCCTCTCTCTTCCAGCCGCAGCCGCGTTGCGGGGTGGGCGGCGGGTGGGGCAGGGGGCCTGGGCCCCGGCTGGGGCCTGGCGGACGCCGAGGGCTGGGTCCTTCCCTCCCCCGCGGCGCTTCTCAGCTGCTGCTGCCCCTCAGCTGGGAAGCAGCGGCTTCGCGTCTCCCGCCCCTCCCCCAGGCGGGGCACCGGGGAACCAGACGTGGATCCCGGGGGCGCCTAGTCCGAGGGCAGCGACCGTCTCCTTCCCTCCATGACCTGTCCCTTGGCCTGGGCTAGCCCCCGACCCCGGCACTCTGCGGCTTCTTCCCTTTAAGCTTGGGGGCGCTTTTCTGCCGGCAGGGCGGGCTGTACCTCACGCCTTGGAGTGGCCCTTTGGGGAGAGGAGGCCCATGCGAGGGTGCTTGCGTTCCCGCCCATCCTGTGTCTGTGTCCTTTGCTGGGATTAGGGCAAAGGCAGCCGTTCCATGCGGACGTGTTGCTGTCCTGTGTGTGTTGCATCCTGCCCACGTGGTAGAGTGTCTCCCGCCCCCCCTCCCAGCTCCATTTTTGCAGCTGGTGAGGAGGGAGGTTAACGGGATGGTTTTTCCTCTGTGATTTCCTCCGGGTGGCGTGGAAGGTGTTAGGGTCAGTTTGCTTTGCCGAGGCCGGCTGTTGGTTAGATGAAGAATCGAGAGTTGTACTCTGAAATTGAGGCCAGTAGGGGACATAACAGGGCTTAGTTTCATTAACATCTTTTTTCCTCTTCCATTAGCTGCTCTTATTCTTTTCTCTGTTGCTTAATTATAGAGAATAAGCGCTTGCTACCGATGCATTCAGGTGTATAGTTTTCATTTCTCTGTTTTACTTTTTGTGTGTCTGGTTAGCAAAGGTTTTACTATTCCGTGTTGGTGCATTCCACGTCTGTGTTGTCCCTGGTTGGATTCCTGAATGAGTTAGAGCCATTCACTCTAATTCCTGAAGGAGTTAGAGATTGGTGGGCACCTTTTTGGTCTTTTTCTGAGATTTATTTGTGTGTGTTTTCTTCCTTCTATTTTGTTTCCCAGTGAAAAAGCGTGATGTCATAGGAGCGTTATATGCATAGCTCTTTTTCTCACAAGGCAGCACTAGTTTCACCTAGTCACTTATTTTGTAGAAGCTCTTTTACTTCACTTTTCCTCTTACTCTGTTGAGTACCCATTGCACACTCTTTTTTTGAAACTGGTTTGAAACATGGTTTGAGTAGTTTTTTTCTTAATGTCTCTTCCAGATTAGGGTTTCCATCTTCTGTTTTGCTGTTTTGAGACCACAGATTGTTCCCGCAATAACAGTGAGAGAAGCCTATTCCTCCTGGTCCCTAGCAAATATTTATAGAAAAGCAGTAACTCCTCTCTTTTTCTGAGTGGTATATATTATATAGACGTGATTAAGTTTTTTAGTTTCTTAGATAAATAGGAGGATTTCTCTTTTTGCTTTTGTGTCTCAGAATTGAGGTGAATCTTCTTGGTTTTGTGCTGCCGAGGACAAAACTGGGAAGTTTCTCATGCTTTCATTAGATTTTTTTTGGATGAGGCTAGAACGTGTTTATTTTGGCTCTTTTTTGTTCATTAGTTTGGGTAAAATAAAAAAACTTAATGTTTCAAAGTCACTTACTAGATTCCAAAGTGGCCTGCATTCTCACTTTTTCACATTGTACATTCTTTGAGTATATTTTTGACATTTTTTTCCTTTTATCTGGTACAGTTCGTATATTCCCTTTCCTTCTATGTAGAATGAAAATATTTAAATATAGATTTTAGATTATATTTTTTCATTATGCTAAGTATGGGTGGGGCAGTGGAAAATGGAGAATGTTGTTCTGATACATACTGAGGCTTTTTGTTTTTTTTTGGTAAGTCAGCATTTGTGTACTTCTGTAAAGTACCGAGTTATCTATGTGTGAAGTCTGTATGAAGAGACGAATAAGATACGTGGTCTCTTGGAAAGCTTCAACTTATATCGAAAGAACAGAGTTTCTTTTTCTGTTCGGGAAACATGTACATCATTCAGAATTATCAAACTGCATCAAACTTCTCCTTGGGATAACAGTACAACCAAGGTCAAAAGTGTAAGGGACATTTGAGAAAGATACAAATTTCCAAAGGGAAAGAGGTGTATTTCAGGAGAGTGAAGGGGCCTGTGCAAAGCGAGAGAAGTGGCAATGTACAAATGATATCAAGGAGCTTGACTGTCAGATCATCTGTGTTGGTGAATAATAATAAATGAGTTTAGGATTGGTGAGGGGGTATTGATGGAGGATCTTTCAAGGATAGAGGGTTTAGTTTGATAGGGTACCACAATGGGTTCTAAAGAATGAGAGTAAGATGATGCATCTTGTTCCTGAGGAAGGTTTTTGTTTCAGCTGAGTGTCCTGGGAGTGGAGAGACTGATTAGAGTGCTTATGGAGAATTTTAGGAATAAGCTGATGAGGGTCTGATATAAGATAGTGGTTGTAGGAATAAAATAATAGCTAACATTTACTTACTGTATGACAGGTATTCTAAGCGCCTACGTTTGTTTAATTCATTAAATCTTCATAATAAGGTATTAAAATCAGAAGGGACTTTGGGCAAGTTGCTTAACCTTATGCATGTAATTATTCCCATATACAATGAACGGTTAGATGAAAGGTAGATTTTGCACTGACCAGGGATATAGATGCTAGTAAAACACATCAGTAGATGTGTGTTGGGAGGGTAGTAGTATAATGAAGAAAGAGCTTTGAGGTTTGGAATTTTGGGTCTTGAAATAGGCTAATAGCATTCTGAGAAGAACCAGAAAGTGCATCATTTCCAGGATAGGAAGATTTTCTACAAGGGCAGGGTGTTGACAGTTTCAAATGCGGTGTAGAAGTTCAGAAACAGTGACTACAATGAAAAGACAATTGAATTAAAGCAGAAGAGATAATTTGTAAACTTAGAGAGAAAATTGAAAGGAGGGGTAAGAATAGATGCCAGATTTGTTTTTCACAGGATTTGTAGAGACATTAGTATCTGATATGGTAATTATTAGTATTTCCTTAAAAAAAGAAACAAACTTATGTTCCAAAGCCAGTGATTTTATACTTTAACGCTTCTCTCCTTAAACTTTTATTCTTTTTTTTTTTTAAAAAAGCTTTCTTGAAGTATAATTCACATACCATTTCATTCACACATTTAAAGTATACAAGTCAGTGGTTTTTAGTGTATTCACAGAGTTGTGCAACCATCACCACAGTCATTTTTAGGACAGCATTTCAAAAAAAAGCCTTGTACCCATTGGCAGTCACTCCCCGTACCCTCACCTCCAGGCAGCCACTAATGTACTTACAATCTTGTAGAGATGTTGATAATTCCAAATGCCTGTTGTGGGCATTTCATACAACATACGGTCTTTTGTGTCTGACTTCTTTCACTTGCATATGTTTCAAGGCCCATCCATGTAGCATGTATCAGTATTTCATTCCTTTTTATTGCCAAATAATATTCCACTGTATGTATATACTACGTTGATAGCCATTGCTTTAGTTGATGGACATTTGAGTTTCTTATTCTTTCATTATTATTATTATTATTTGAGACAGAGTTTCTCTCTGTCGCCTAGGCTGGAGTGCAGTGGCGCCATCTCGGCTCGCTGCAACCTCTGCCTCCCAGGTTCAAGCGATTCTCCCACCTCACCCTCCACAGTAGCTGGGATTACAGGCGTGCACCACCATGCCCCGCTAATTTCTGCGTTTTTAGTGGAGACGAGGTTTCACCATGTTGGCCAGGCTGGTCTTTGAACTCCTGACCTCAAGTGGTCTGCCTGCCTCGGCCTCCCAAAGTGCTGAGACTACAGGTGTAAGCCACCGCGCCTGGTCAAGTTTCTTAATTCTTTTAAACTCCTCCCCATTTTCATTGAATCTTCACCCTGCCAACCCCTCACATGGCCTTCTTTTAGATTATAACCTCTGCCATGCATTTTGCTAAGCATTGGGGATATAAAGATGAATAAGACATGGCCCTTGAACATTCATATAGTGTTTTATTGGTTTATATACATTTTCTCATACATTCTCTAATTTGATCTCAACAACCCTGTGATAAAGGCAGAATATCTTAAAGATGAGCAATTTGAAGTTTAGGTGACCTGCTTAGGGTTGTACACTTAAGTAATTGGTGGAGCAGGTAGGTCTTCTTAGTTCATATTTGTGCTATTTCCACTACTCTGTGCTGCTGTTTTAACTTAAAAATTCTCATGTAATTTCCTGGAGACTTAGAGGGACTGGAAAATGTACTGACTCAAAGAATCACTGTTTTTTTTTGTTTGTTTGTTTTGTTTTTGAGACAGGGTCTCACTCTTGCCCAGGCTGGAGTGCAGTGGCACGATCATGGCTCATTGCAACCTCAACCTCCTGGGCCCCAGTGATCCTCCCACCTCAGCCCCCTAAGTAGCTGGGACTACAGGTGCGCGCCACCATGCTCAGCTAATTTTTGTATTTTTTGTAGAGAAGTGGTTTCGCTATGTTGCCCAGGCTGGTCGCTAACTCCCGGGCTCAAGTGATCCGCCAACCCTGGCCTCCCAAAGCGCTAGGATTACAGGCGTGAGCCACTGCAGTCAGCCCACTGATTTTCTTCCGGACTTAAAATGAAGATTTTTTTCCCTAGATTCTGCCACTTGTTTGTTCTGTGTTTTAGACAAATCATTTCATATTTCTTTTCTTTCAGAACTTTCATGGAGTTCATGTGATGATAATGTAATGATAATAATAGCTAACATTTTTTGAAGCCTTACTATGGGCCTAAAAGTGTTCTAAGTACTCTACATTCATTATCCATATCTTACAACCCTTAATATTTTATAAATTTTATAAGTAGGTTTTATAAATATATCGTAGATTTTATAAGTTTATTGTAGTTGTAAATTTTATAAATACGGTAGTTTTACAGATGAGGAAATGGGCACAGAGAGGTTGATTTGACTAAGGGAACATAGCTAGGAATGGAAAGAGCCAGGATTTGAACCCTTGTAGTCTATTTTCAGAACTCTGTGGCTCTTAATCACTACACTGTTCTGTTTACTGTGTTACGAATTAATAGAGGATAATATTTCAAGTAAGGGCATGATAGAATATGAAGATTTGATTTTGAATGTAGTTGGGGAAACAGTTAAACAGCAATTTTAACTTGACATCGCATCCGCATTTCTTTTAAAAGTGGACTTAACACTACAGTGTACAAAGATACATATTGTTTAGACATTTTTTTGTTTGTCCCTGCTCAAAACTTCTCAGCTCAGAAATTACATTATTTTCACTGATCTTCACTGTTGGCTTTGTTAGTCACTTAGCTTTCCACATTGCCACTATTCAGAAACCTTGGCTTGAGACAGCTAAAGCTCACTTTTACCTCTCTCCTCAGCCTTCCTTTAACTGTGAATTTTTGTTTTCCATTTTGAACAGTTAGCCTTTCAGTCCTAGAGGGGGTTATTCTTTACCTCTTCCACTCCAAAACCCAGAAAACACCACAGTGGCGTTTTATAACAACTGTCACAAAATTTGACCATCTTAATTGGCATAACATGATTTTAGTGCACAAATAAGAACCAAAGCATAGTGTTTTGGTTAAAGAGATTGACTTACTCTGAAATTGGAAAAGGCATCTGCTGTACAGGATTTTTGATTTAATAGAATTTGTTATAACCAGATCAGCAGAGCATTATTACTGTGGGCCATCTGTTGGAATATGGAAATAGCTTTGTTATATGGAACCAGATGTTGTTTTTATATTTATAACAATGACATTCTACTTATTTTAAGTAACCTTTTGTAGTTAGGTACCTTTGGCTGCGATTCTATTTGACATGTATATCAACTGATAACCTGAGAATGTGATGTCTTTCAAAGTGGCTATTATTCTGTGGGATCAGGACAACACAGATGAAACAAAAAGGAAATGAGACTCATACAGTGTCAAACTTTAGTGCTATAACAAGATAAAATATAGGAAAAATGACCTGGTGTGGTGGCTCACGCCTGTAAACCTAGCATCTTGGGAGGCCGAGGCAGGCGGATCACTTGAGGTCAGGAGTTTGAGACCAGCCTGGTCCACATAGTGAAATCTCGTCTCTACTAAAAATACAAAAATAAGCTGGGCATGGTTGTGGGTTCCTGCAGTCCCAGCTATTTGGGAAGCTGAGGCAGGAGAATCGCTTGAACCTGGGAGGCCGAGGTTGCAATGCCGCTGCATTCTAGTCTGGGCAAGGGAGTAAGACATTGTCTCAAAAAAAAAAAAAAAAAAAAATAGGATAAGTATGAATATGTGATATGAGATAATTAGGACCATATTAAATAAGAGCTCTGACCTTGAGACTATTAATAAAGGCCTCGTTTCTAATAATTACTAAGCCACTTGGTTGCTCTAAGAATTTTTACCCTAAATCTAAAGTGATTTGATTTTGATGTAATTGGACCTACATTAATACCACACTGTCTGACCATTGTTTCCCATCATCAATTGATGAAATAGTCTGTAACAAGACTCATACTTGTAGAGTGGGACTCAAACTTAGAGTGCAATAAGAGGAACTGTTTTTAGAACACAGACTTAGAGAACTCTGTTCTGAATTGAACGCTAATAATTTGAAGATGACTGGGTCTTTGGGTAGGAATTTTTATTTTTTTGAGACAAGATCTTGCTGTGTCACCCAGGCTGGAGTATAGTGACTCCATGAGAGCTCATTGCAACCTCCCAACTGCAGGGCTCAAGCGATCCTCCTGCCTTAGCGCCACAAGTGGCTGGGACTAGAGGTGCGTACCACCACACCTGGCTAATTTATTTATTTTTAATTCAGACAAGATCTGACTATGCTGGCTCCCTAGGCTGGTCTTGAACTCTTGGCCTCTTCCTCCCTCCTTGGTCCCCCAAAGTGCTGGGATTGCAGGCGTGAGCCACCAGGCCTGGCCTGGGTGGGAATTTTTAGAGAGTCTCTCCAGAAACTGCATGATATCTATTTTTATTGTCTTCAAATCAATGTAGAGTCTGTGGATTCCATAGAGTTGGCCAGCTATTCTAGGATGAGCTTTACCCAGTAAACTGACTTTCAGTCAGAGTTTTCACCTGGAGTATAAAACAAAAAGTTCTAACGGAATTCTCCTACCTAGAGTCCTCCTCAGTGGTATAGTGTTTACTAAGGAAATAAGATTGATCTTCTGATTGATTGGTAGAGTGTGGTGCCAGTGTGACCTTATTAAAAACCTTGTAAATTGGAATCATCTTTTTTTTTTAAGATTGGGACCTGACCTTTGACACCACTAATAAGCCTTGTTTCCAATTAGCACTATTGTGTTGAAACAGATTTGTGAGAGGAATGGATAATAAAGGAAAGACTGCTAGAACTTACTAACTGTTGCAAATTTTGTTTGCTTACAGAGAGAGGGGATTCAATATGATGGAAGTAGGTTATCATAAAGACTCTAGATTTTGGCTGGTGGTACATGGGTGCTTATTAAATTATTAAAATTAACTTTAAAAAGTTTCTGTGGCTTGGCCATCAAATTTTGGGTAATTACAGACACAACAGTCAAACATGCAGCAATCAGGGTCAGGTTGGCCTTTCTGAATGAGGATGGAGCAGACTGTTACGGCAGGAGGTGAATGATACATGGCGTCTCTTTCTGCTAGGATAGTTGGGTCTGTGAGTCTATGACACCTTACTTGTCTACCCTGTGTACAGAACTGGTGATGGTATTGTCCCACTGTGTATACGTGGGTAGCCGTCACCATCAGAAATGGCACCTTTGTGTATCAGAGGAAGTCGTGTTTTATATTATTGTAGGGGATGTGTATTTTCAAAAGATTTCCACCTTACATTTGAATAATATTTTTTCAAAAGTGTTTTATCTGATCTGTTGGATTTTGGAGACTTATAACAGCCTTGTGATATGTGTTAATAGTGATATGTGTTAATAGTGATATTCCTATTGGCAAATGGAGAAGATGAGATAGAAGCTAGGTAGGACTCAGTGCCACTCAGTTATTTAGTGGTGGAACAGATGCTGGAACCCAGACCCTGCATTCTCCTTGTTTCTTACTCTTAGTATGAAACTGACAAAGTTTTGGTGAGGAACTTGCTCTGGATTTTTGAGGTAAAAATGGAAGGTTATAGACCCCAAAGGACCTGGCCTACTTGGAGCAGAACATATGATAATATCAGACTTAGAGTACATAAAACCAATGGGAGCGGTTTCTCCCCTTGTTAAATTTAGGTCCATTTCTAGTCATTGGAAGCATTTTTACTTGAATCTGCATTCTTTGTCTTCGTAGAATTCAGGAGTTAAGGGAAACTTTAAAGGATTACTCAATAGCAGATTTGGTCTTGTTTTATGTAAGTATACATCTATAAAATTTAGACATTGAAAAAGTATCCCTGGAACATGATTCCACTAAGGATGCCTAGGTTACTGCCACAGTGGGAGATGTGTTGTCTGTTGCCTGGTGGTTGGGAAGAGTAACAGTATATAGAGAAGTTATATCTGCATAGAAAAAAAAGACTGGGAGAGAATGCATCATAATGGGTAATTTAAATTTTCTTCTTTGAACCTGTATAAATATGCATCTAACGTCATCTTTTTTTCTTAGTTCTTCCCTGTGGAACAGTAGAGACCTAGTCTGCCTTCTTTCACAAGATAATCCTTCAATTATTTGAAGGTGATTATTCAGCATATATCTCTTGAGTACCTGTGCATGCAAGACACTGTCCTGGATATTGTGAGAGATCCAAAGGTAATTAAGAGGCATAGTCTCTTAGCAAGAAATATCTGATAACTAACTCTTCTTTGCTTTTCAGATTCTCTTTGTGGCCAGATGGGTTTGTATGGACAGGCTTGTCCATCTGTAACTTCATTAAGGTGAGTGCTCTTTTTTTTTTTCTTTATTAGAATGATATTGACTAAGGAGTCTATTTACCTTCAGGATGACATCTGAACTGGAGAGCAGCCTAACGTCTATGGACTGGTTACCACAGCTCACCATGAGAGCAGCCATCCAAAAATCTGATGCTACACAAAATGCACATGGAACAGGAATTTCTAAGAAGAATGCACTCCTTGACCCAAATACAACTCTGGACCAGGAAGAAGTCCAACAGCACAAAGATGGGAAACCTCCATACAGTTATGCCAGCCTCATTACATTTGCAATTAATAGCTCACCCAAAAAGAAAATGACTTTAAGTGAAATTTATCAGTGGATTTGTGATAACTTCCCATATTATAGAGAGGCTGGCAGTGGTTGGAAGGTAAGGATTTTATTTAAATTATTACTTTTATGTTGACCTTATGGCTTTTCTTCTTTAATTCCAGAATTCCATACGACATAATCTGTCATTGAACAAATGTTTCCTTAAAGTGCCTCGATCTAAGGATGACCCTGGAAAGGTAGGATTCATCTTCTTAAAACAGTTGAATTCATATACTGTTAATATAATTTCTTTACCTCTAGGGGTCCTACTGGGCAATAGACACCAATCCGAAGGAAGATGTGCTGCCTACTCGGCCAAAGAAGAGGGCACGATCTGTAGAACGGGTAAAGGCTCTTTATCATAAATTTAGTGTAATTAATAATTATTTATTTTGTTCTTGTATTTTAGGCCTCAACTCCATATAGCATAGATTCAGATTCTTTGGGAATGGAGTGTATTATTTCGGGAAGTGCCTCTCCAACTCTGGCAATCAACACTGTGACTAACAAAGTAATTTCATTTTTTTAAACATTATTGAAATGATTCAATTGTCATTTTTCTTTTTTCATTTTAGGTAACATTGTATAACACTGATCAGGATGGTAGTGATAGCCCACGCAGTAGCCTTAACAACAGTCTCTCAGACCAGAGTTTGGCATCTGTTAATTTGAACAGTGTTGGAAGTGTGCATAGTTATACACCGGTAAGTCTTGATGAAGTTAACATGTTAATAGTGCTGAATTAGTTGTGTTTTCTTTTAATGTTAGGTGACAAGCCATCCAGAATCAGTCTCTCAATCATTAACTCCTCAGCAGCAACCACAGTACAACCTTCCAGAAAGAGACAAGCAACTACTTTTCTCAGAATATAATTTTGAAGATCTTAGTGCCTCATTTCGGAGCCTTTATAAGTCAGTTTTTGAGCAGTCACTTAGTCAACAAGGTGAGTTTTCTTAAAATCTTTTTTATAACAAATCTGACCATAAATGATCTTGCTTTGTTTTTAGGTTTGATGAACATCCCTTCTGAATCTTCCCAGCAGTCCCACACTTCATGTACCTATCAGCACTCTCCCAGCAGTACAGTGAGCACTCACCCACACAGCAACCAAAGCAGCCTGTCCAACAGTCATGGCAGTGGCCTCAACACCACAGGCAGTAATTCGGTTGCACAGGTCTCACTGTCTCACCCCCAGATGCACACACAGCCATCTCCACATCCTCCCCATCGACCGCATGGTTTACCGCAGCATCCGCAGCGTTCCCCACACCCAGCACCACACCCACAGCAACACAGCCAGCTCCAGTCCCCTCACCCCCAGCATCCCTCTCCACATCAACACATACAGCACCATCCGAACCATCAGCATCAGACGTTAACACATCAGGCACCCCCACCCCCACAACAGGTATCCTGTAATTCTGGTAAGTTTTTGTCTCCTGGTTTGTGTTTGGCTCCAGGAATTACACTGTTGTCAATATTTTATAGGTGTTTCAAATGATTGGTATGCGACACTTGATATGCTAAAAGAAAGCTGTCGAATTGCCAGCAGTGTTAATTGGTCAGATGTAGACCTTTCACAGTTTCAAGGTGAGTGTTGGTTCTTTTTGACATATAACCAAGTGCTAACATATTTTTAATGCTTTCCTCATAGGTCTGATGGAGAGTATGAGACAGGCAGATCTCAAGAACTGGTCTTTAGACCAGGTTCAGTTTGCCGATCTTTGTTCTTCTCTTAATCAGTTCTTTACACAAACTGGCCTTATACATTCACAGAGTAATGTTCAACAAAATGTTTGTCATGGTGCCATGCATCCAACAAAACCTTCCCAACACATTGGAACAGGTATGGGGTTAGTTATCTTCTTGATTTTTCTCGTTTTCCCTCTTTCTGCTTTTAATCTGATTAGGAAATTTGTACATAGATTCTAGGCAAAATCTCCCTCCTTCAGTGATGCCACCCCCTGGTTATCCTCATATCCCACAGGCACTCAGCACTCCAGGAACAACGATGGCAGGTAAGAGAGAGAGAGAGAGTGAGTGTGTGTGTAGTCGCTGCTATTATTGCCTCTTTCCTTCCAGGCCATCACAGAGCCATGAACCAGCAGCACATGATGCCTTCCCAAGCCTTCCAGATGCGGCGTTCCCTGCCTCCAGATGACATCCAGGATGACTTTGATTGGGATTCAATTGTGTAGGGCTTGTTTCTGCAAGACACCAGACCCTAACGTTACCTTTCTGTGCAGTGAAGGGAAAGGTTTAAGAGAATCCAGTTGAGAAAACAAACTTGCTAATCACTTTACCAATGTTATCAAAATTACTTTTGAAGACAATCAGAAGGATTTTAGCTGGATAACTTACTGCTTTTATCTGACCCAAGCAAGTACTACATGTTTGTCTCCCTGCCAGCTGCCCTATGTAGCTCCTAACTGTTGTGTGATTTGGACGGCTTTTTGCATATTTGTGTCAGTTTGATGTTAACCACAAGTGCCAGACTGATTTTTCAGACGGAGCCTATTTTGCTGCAAGCAGTTTATATAAAGATACATATGTGTAAATATATGTACAAAAATTACTGAAAGGCTTCAGTTTTTTCTAATTGGATTATTATGTCTTGAAAGTTATTGTCAGTTTTTATTCCTTGTTAGGCTATTTTCTGCAGGATGCTTTTAACTGATGTAGGAAACTGAAAGGAAATAGATTTTTTCCAAAACCCAGTTCCCCTTATTTAATCTTTTTTAGAAATGTGGGTAATGAATTCTATCTAATAAGTCAAGGAAACCAGAATTTGACACACTCCAACAATCCGAAGGGGCATGTTGCTCCTGAGCAGCATGAAGAACTGACCAAATTGGTTTTGATGCTTGGGGGATCATAGAGTATTTATGTCTGCTTTTCTAAATCTGCATTATAATAGCTCTAAAATTTGTTGATTGGTAAGAAATTGGGCATTGCTTGGCTCTTTAAACACATCAGTGCTTCCACATTCACCTATGTATTTATTATTCAAAAGTGTCATTTTAATATTTATTGCTACCTTCTGTGAATGCTTAGCTCCTGTCGGGTTCATTAAGGAGAAATGTGTCTGAAAGCACAGAACTATTATTATTTTTTTCTTTTTTTGAGATGGAGTCTTGCCCTGTTGCCCAGGCTGGAGTGCAGTGGCACGATCTCGGCTCACTGCAACCTCCGCCTCCCGGGTTCAAGCAATTCTCCTGCCTCAGCCTCCCGAGTAGCTGGGAGTGCAGGTGCACACCGCCATGCCTGGCTGATTTTTTGTATTTTAGTAGAGATGGGGTTTCACCATGTTGCCTGGGCTGGTTGCAAACTCTTGAGCTCAGGCAGTCTGCCTGCCTCAGCCTCCTAGAGTGCTGGGATTACAGACATGAGCCACTGCGCCTGGCCCAGCGTTACTTTTCTTGATAAGAATTTACAGATAAGACACTCAGAGAGACATTGTGTCATTCTCTATCATCACTCCTTTTACCATGTGAATAGATTTCTCTGTCTTGGCATTCTTGCTGATTCAGACTTATTAGTTAAATCGGATTTTTCTGGAATTTGAATCAGATTTCATTTGGGCAACAACAGCAGGGCAGGGTTTCTAAAGCAGGTTTCCCCACTCATCTAGGTTGTCTTGAAAGGAGGATAGAGCCACTTACAGTTTTATTTGCTTCAGTGTTTAATGTAGATATTATGTGGCCTGCTGTTTCTGTTGTCTTGTATGTCTGTGTATGCATGACATTTGGTCCCTTTCTTTGAAATGCAGCCCCTCTTACGGGTTTTTTAGTGGTGGTGGTTTGTTTTGTTTCATATCATATCACAGTTTGCATGGACTGATTATCTTAGTTTTATGATAAAACTAGAAGAAATGAGGGTTTTTTTTTAATGAATAGATTTTGAATTGATTCTTTAGACCCCCCAAAAAGTGTCAGTTCTAATGGGGAAATATATTCCATCAAGTCAAAGAGTAATAACTGCTCACTAGTTGCTTTTTAGCATCTCTGGTCTTATCAGCCATGCTAAATCACTTTAATTAGCCTTAGTGATTCTATGGTTGAGTAATCTCTACTTGAACTAAACAAACATCTTTTGTTTCTGTGTGTGTGTGCTGTGTGTGAGAGTGTGCGCGCGCGTGTGTGTGTGTGTGTTTTAATGGAGTGTTGCCTTGAATGAATCACTGGGAAGCCAGCCATGGTAAGGGCTGGTGAGGTTGGGGAGAAAGGAAGAGCTTTATGTTTCTCTGTTGTTTGGACCCTACTTGGCATGAAAAAGGAAGCTCAGTTCCAGCCCCTTGGATCAACGAAAATCAGAGGATTCTGGAAAGGCAGCCAACTTGCGCCTCTTAGAAGGATCAGAGGCAAGATGAGATGGCAGCCTGCAGAGTAAATGCTTGAAAAAAGAGGGGTGATTTTCAATGGTTTGCTTAAGTCACTGTTTTCTAGACACCAAAATAGCTGTTTTGAAACTGTTTTAATTGCTTGGGTAGCAATGTGCACTTTAAACAATTTGGATATTGGAATGCAGTCTCATACTGAGTGATTTGAGTAGAACCACTGATGATGATTTTATAAATTGTGTGAAGCGAATTTCCCATTTGGCAATCATTTACTGATTTGCAGTGATGAATATTTTTATGAGAATTTAAACTTAGCAAGAATGGCCATGGAGGCAAAGCCTTCACCCAGACCCATCCCACTCTCCTGTGATCCAGGTGGTCCAGGAGCCCAGGACAGGCCTTTTCTGTGGGCCCTGGCCAGACAGGGTTACCTGGTGAGGTGCAGAGAGTCCCTCTAGTGGCCATTTTGTATGGTAGTTGCTAATGCAGAACAAGTTCTGTCTTGGGCTTAAATTGACTGAAGACTTTAGGGGGAAAGAATAGTAAATGCATGTAAACAAATGGGGACACTCTGTTCAGGAGAATAATCCGACTGGCATTTGTGGCAGTTTTTGAAATGTAAATGTATTCATGTGTGTTCTTGTAAATACGTGTCGCTCAGATGTCCTTTGAAGTGGGAGGGAATCAATCCGGGGATAATTTCAAATGGAATAGAGTATTTTGATATTGTTCATTCAGAGGGTGATGTGTACATATCTATATTGTATATATGTGATGAAAATGCATTGGCTTTTTGTGCAGATACAACCTGCTCTCTGTACTGCTGTTGGACAGTCAGTGTTTTAATGTTTCTACAGTTTTGCTATTGCACGATTTCATATTTTGCCTCTATGATGAACGGCAACCATTATTTGTAACTGTTTAGTGCTGTAAAGAAATATTCCAAGTGTCATTAGGATTGTTGCTGCCAGAACTGATATGCATGAATGGCACTTAAAATAAATATATTATGTTAACTCTATTTACAACACTGATTGGTCTCCGTTGTTTGCT